TCTCGATTTTTTTTCTGTTACTGAGTTCTAATTTAATTCTATTGTGATCAGAGAACGTACTTTGTATCCTTTTTATCCTTTTCAGTTTGTTGATGCTGGTTTTATGGTCTAGCATAGATCATCTATCCTGGAGAATGTTCCATGTGTGCTTTTTTAGAAAAATGTGTATTGTGTTGTTGGGCAGAACGTTCTCTAGCTGTCTTTTCCATCTAGTTGATTATAGTGTTTGTTTTCTGTTTCCTTATTGATCTTCTGCCTAGTTCTATTCATTATTGAAAGTGGGCCATTTAATTCTTCCAACTATTGTTCTTGGCTTGTCTATTTCTCCCTTTAATTCTGTCAGTTTTGCTTCATGTAATTTGGGGCTCTGTCATAAAGTGCAAGTGATTAGAATTCTTATATCTTCCTAATAAATTGACCCTTAATTGTTTTAAAATGTTTCTCTTGACCTCTCAAAACACCAGTTTTTAAAAGTTTGTCTGATACTAGTATATTCATGCCAGCTCTTTTGCATGGTATGTTTTTTCCCATCCATTTACTCTTATCCTGTCCCGTTTGTATTTTTGAATCTAAAATATGTCTTAAGTAGACAGCGTTTAATTGGATCTTATTCTTTTAAAACCCAATCTGGTAATTTCTGCCTCTTGAGTGTATTATTTAATCCATTCACATTTAGTGTTACTGATAGGGTTAAATTTGTCTGCCACTTTGTTTTGTTTTCTATAGGTCTCATTTCTCTTTTGTCCTCTTTCCCTCCTCTACTGCTGTCTTTTGCATTACATGAGTATTTCCCAGTGTAACATTTTAATTTCTTTAATCATTTTAAAACTATATTTGAATTACTAGTGATTACTGTAGGGTTTACATTTATATATCTTAGCTTATCAGAGTCTACTTCATAGCTACATTAATTCTTGCAATATATAGAAACTTTAGTCCTGTATAGCTCTACTATTCCACCTCCCCCACCTTTTTTTTTTTTTTTTTTTTTTTTTTTTTTTTTTTTTTTTTTTTTTTTTTTTTGGAGATAGAGTCCCACTCTTCTGCCCAGTCTGGAGTGCAGTGGTGTGATCTTGGCTCACTGCAACCTCTGCCTCCTGGGTTCAAACAATTCTCATGCCTCAGCCTCCCGAGTAGGTGGGGATTACAGGCATGTGCCACCACACCCAGCTAACTTTTTGTATTTTAGTAGAGATGGGGTTTCACTGTGTTGACTGGGCTGGTCTTGAATTCCTGACCTCAAGTGATCCTCCCACCTTGGCCTCCCAAATGTATCTTTTGATGAAACTGAGATAAGGAAAATACATTTTATAGTTTTTGTACTAACCTTACTTGTCTATTCATTTACCATTTGATATCATTTCCTTACTTTCAGTAAAGTTTGTCACTACTGACCCCTTTGTCCATTCGTGCATTCATTCATTCATTCCTTCATTCAGTCATTCATTTATTGAGAGACGGAGTCTCGATTTGTCGCGCAGGCTGGAGTAGTGGCATGATCTTGGCTCAATGCAACTTCTGTCTCTGAGTTCAAGTGATTCTGGGTTCAAGCGAATCCCTCCGGAGTAGCTGGGATTACAGGTGTGAGCCACCATGCTCAGCCCTGATTTCTGATTTGACTCCATTCTAGTAAGATTTAAATCCCTAAGACTTAAGTTCTTGGAAATTTGAGACTTGCTTTATGGTTCAACATATGGTCTTTTTGGGTAAACATTCCTTGTGTACAACAACAAAATATTTATAGACTACAGTTGTTAGATGTGGTGTAATATGTTCTATCAAGTTTGTTTCTGTTTCAGATTTTTACTGCTTTTGCATTTGTTTGCTCCTATTCAGACAAAGGTTTGTTAAAATATCCCCAAATGATTATAACATTTGTCTCTCTGTTTAATTTGTCAGTTTTTGTTTTATATATTTTGATTATGTTAAAGTGCTGACAAGTCAAGGTTTTTTTAAATCTACCTGGTGAATCAAACTTTTTATTATTGTGACGTGTCCCTCTTTATCTCAGTATTGCATTTTACCTTGTAGTGTTTTTAATCTAGTGTTAAGGCAGATACACTAACTTTCATTTGGTGTTTGCATGCTACAGCTTTTTCCATTCTTTCAGCTTTCGCGTTTTAGCCATATCTTTTAAGTTGCATATACTAGTTTAAATAAACTAGTTTGACCATGTTTGTTCTTTAATTGGAACATGTAGTACATTTACATTTAATATACTTGCTGATATGTTTAAATTGATATTCCTAATAAATGATTTCTGTTTATCCTGTTTGAACTTTCTCTTATTCTCCTTTTCTGCTGCTTTTGGGATTATTATTATTTTTTGTTCCAAATACCCCCCACCCCCCAACTTGGCTTAATAGTTAGACCATCTTTTTTTAAATTTGTTTTTAATATTTATCCTAGAGATTACAATATGCCTCCTTTCTGTGTTAAAGTGTGATATAAGTTAGCACTTTTTTCTCTTTCTGGTCAGTGCAGCAACATTAGAAAACATTAACTGTACATTTCCCTCTCCAGAATTACATACTATTGCCAGATAGTTTAGTTCTCTGATATTTTAACTCCCCACAAGATATTACCATTAGTGTTTTATTCAGTAATTATACATTTAAATTTGTTTATATACTCAGTTTTTTTCTTCAATCTTTAGTGCATTTCCAGGCTTCTAGCTGGGTTGATTTTCTCTCTGAAAATACTCTTTTTTTTCTCTATTTGGGCCTATCTGTTGAGGAATTCTTTTTTGCTTATCTGATAATGCTTTTTTTTCATTTTTATTCTTGAAGGGATTTTTTTGGGGGGAGGGAGCTGGATACAGAAATCTTGGTTGGCAGTTTTTTTCATTTGTCATGTTGCAGCTATGCACAGTGCCCTTGAGACCTGGTTTCCAGAGTTTCTGTTGAGAAGTCAACTATCAGTCTTACTGTTGCTCCTTTGACTGTAATCTAGCTTGTAGATCTCTGGTCACTTTTTGTTTTTGTTGGAGTGGGGGTGTTTATATTTGGTTTTCAGCAGTTTTACTGTGATATGTCTAGGTGTGATCTTTTATTTGTTCAGCTTGGTGTTTATAGGACTTCTTATAACTGTGACGTAGGACTGCACTGCCCAGTGCCAGCCACTAGCTGCATGTAACTGTTGATACCAATTAACATTTAAAAAGTTAAAAATTCAATTCCTCACATTTTAAGTTCTCAGTAGACAAATGTTTCTATTAGTTACTCTATTGGCAGATGGAGAACATTTCCATCATTCTATCAATAGAATAGAAAGTTCTGTTGCACAGGACTGATGAGCTCGTTCGTCAGTTTTGGAAAATTCTCAGACTATATCACTTCGGATAGTGCTTCTGTCTTGTCATCTTCTTTCCTCCTGGTACTCCAGTTATACATGTATTAAACATTCTTAAATTTGCCCTATGTTTCTTACATCCTTTTTTGTATGTTTTATCTTTTTATTCCTGTGTGCATTTTTAAAGATATATTTTTCTGACCAATCTTCCATTTCATTAATTCTCTTAGGCTGTGTCTAATATGCCATCAGACTCATACACTGAGTTCTTTAATTTAGTTTATTTTACTTTTTGGTTCTAGAATTTCAATTTTATTCTCTTTAGTTTCAGGTTTTCTGCTAAAGTTCTCAGTGTTAACTACTCAGCATACTTATTCGAGAGTCTGTGTCTGATAACTTAATTATCTAGATACCTTTGGGTCTTGTTCCATGTTTCATTTGCATTTTATTTGCGTTATTTTCTTGGATTTCTGGTTAATTTTTATTGTGTATGAGACATTTGATGTGAAAAACTGTAGAAATAATTTGAGGCCTAGAATAATGGTAGTCTTCCATGACATAAAATTTACATTTAATTTTGACAGAAACATAGGGGCCCTATAAATCTGCTTTTCTTAATTCACTTTTAAGGATTGAGATTATTTGAATCTGGGCTTTAATTGTAATTCTTTTGCTCTGAGGTTGAGATCCCAACCCAGAGTTTGGGGGAGGCTCAGGGTCTCATTTTTGTCTGGCTAACCCAGTGAGGCTTTCAGATGTTTTGCTTAGCTTTCCAGCCTCACAGTCACTACTTAAATCAGCAGATGCCTGTAGGGGAGAAGAAACCTGGTATACCAGACTCACTTCTGGGAACTTAGTGAATTCTGGCCCCATTTCTTTACTGCCTGATCTCTAGAAGTAGAGTTTTCGTTTTTTAAACTTAGTTCAACTTTTCAAGTTTCTTCAGCCAGAAGATTGGTTTGATGACCTGATCACCATTACTGGAAGGAGAAAGTCCTTGTTTGCTTTTATTTTTAATTCTTTAATTGGCTTTGAAATTTTGGGTGAATCTGAATCTTTTTCTCCTCTTAACCACGCTCTTCTTCTCTCACTCTCTTTATCTTCCTTTTGTTTAAATTATCAATTGGTTATATCGGGTCCACAACACCAGGGCTGCATACCTGTACTGGTCGCTATCCTGTGAGGAATGAGCCACACAGCGGGAGGTGAGCAGCAGGCCAGTGAGCATTCCCGCCTGAGCTCCACCTCCTGTGAGATCATCCGTGGCATTAGATTCTCAGAGGAGCGTGGACCCTGTTGTGAACTGCACATGCGAGGGATCTAGGTCGCTTGCTCCTTATGAGAATCTAACTAATGCCTGATGATTTGAGGTGTAACAGTTTCATCTGAAACCATCTCCACTCCACCCCACCCCACCCCACCCCACCCCTGGTCCATGGAAAAATTGTCTTCCATGAAACTGGCCACTGGTGCCAAAAAGGTTGGGGACCACTGGGTTATATACAGAGTTTGAATAGGACCAACTTGTGGAGCAGTTAGCCATCTGGAATTGTAGGTTTAATTGGAAGCAGAACTATTTTTGCCTTTGATGCCTTGAAGATAACCGGTTTTTGTTGTTGTTGTTGTTGTTTGTTTGTTTGTTTTTGAGACAGAGTCTCACTCTGTTGCCCAGGCTGGAGTGCAGTGGTGGGATCTCGGTTCACTGCAACCTCTGCCTCCCAGATTCAAGCGATTCTCCTGCCTCAGCCTCCCGAGTTAGCTGGGACTCGTGTGCCACCATGCCCAGCTAATTTTTGAATCTTTAGTAAAGACAGGGTTTCGCCTTGTCGTCCAGGCTGGTCTCAAACCCCTGACCTCTGGAGATCTGCCCGCCCCTGCCTCCCAAAGTGCTGGGATTACAGGCGTGAGCCACCATGCCCAGCCAGATTACTGTTATTTTAAGTTTTTTTGGCAACCGGCTAGTACCAATGTAAGTTAAGTTTGGATTCAAATAAAATCGTCAGAGCATTACAATATATTTTTAAAAGACAGCTCTTCGTGAAATAACATTATATATAATATGTGTGTGTATATATATATCCTATTCCTTTAATGCTGGGTATTTTCTCAGCTCTGTACTCAATTCTTTGTCCTGTAAGTAAAAATGTGATACACGTCTTAGTCACTTTGCTTCTTTTAAATTATAACCCTTTGAGCAGTAGTTTAATATAAAAAAGTTTTAGCTTTCGAAACAGACTTTTAGAGTTGCTCATACTGTATAACACCCTTTATGCCTTTGGAAAATTTCATCTTATGTATTGTAGTTACTGTTTCAATTTATTGATTATTTAGTAAAAAAATATGAATGTCTTTGTGGATGTTACTGTATTGTACGAGTTGTAACTTTAGAGTGCCACTAGCAACATACATATGAACCAGTTTAATGGAAACATTACTGCTCTTAGTATTTTTAGGAAGTGTTTGGCTTGTTAAGTAGGGGTGGTATTACATGTTATTTTACTTACTACATATATTTGATTACCAAGAGATTAAGCAGTTTTCCACGTGTTTATTACTGTTTCTATTTGTGACTTGTTTTAAAAATTAAAACAGTCTTAAATCTCATCTTGGACTTGTTACTCCTGCTCATTACTGCCAAGGCTTACTATAGTATTTACAAACTACAAGGAGTGTGATAGTTTTTATGTTAAGATTACTTAAATTTCTTTGGACTAATTTTCTTCTCTAGCTTGAGAAAAAAATGATTGGGATTTTTAAGAGGGATTACGTTATTTCGTACTGTCCTCCAAATGCTGCCATCTGAAATTTGAAGGTTTGCAGTATTTTTTAGATAAGTATACCTTGGTATGGGAGCCTCTGTGCTAGGACCAATTTATAGTAGTTCTCTACTCTCTATTTGCTATTATAAAGCCAAAATAAATATATTAAATATGTCGTTGTAAGTATATTAGTATTTAGCAAATTCTCTTCTTCCTTAAATTTTATGTTAATAAGTTAACTGGCTAAAACAAATGTGTACATGGCCAGTTAGAACACTGTCTAAAACTTCTTGATATAAGCAAACATTTTAGTTATCTTTGAAAGCTCACACGATAAATTACAACCCCTATCTCTACCCCCTTGAGCTTGCTTTTAAGAAAGTGATAAAAGTGATGCAAACTTTTTATCATTAGTTCTCAATAATTTTATTGTATAATTTAACTTTTATAGGATGCCTTTTCTAAATTTGTATGAAGTAAAAATAACTTTCAGTCCAGTTATTTGAGAAGACAAAGCTGTATAACTGAATAGTTGTATAAATCCTGTTTATTAAGAGTGCTCAAAGAGCTTAATAACTAATGAAAGTTTTTTTTTTATTTTTTACTTTTTTATTTTATTTTATTTTTTTTTGAGACAGAGTCTCACTCTGTCACCCAGGCTGTAGTGCAGTGGCGCGATCTCAGCTCACTGCAACCTTCACCTCCTGGGTTCAAGCATTTCTCCTGCCTCAGCCTCCCGAGTAGCTGGGACTACAGGCACACGCTGCCACACCCGGCTAATTTTTTGTATTTTAGTAGAGACGGGGTTTCACCATGTTGCCCAGGTTGGTCGCGAACTCCTGAGCTCAGGCAATCCGCCCACGTTAGCCTCCCAAAGTGTTAGGATTACAGACGTGAGCCACTGCGCCTGGCTGAAAGTTTATCTTAAAACTGAGGCTTATTCCGGATACTAAAGATATTAAACAAGGCATATGTGCATGTGCCTGGGTGTATATGTAGATGGCTTGGGGGTAGAAATAAAATAAAAAGCCACAGAAAAGGCTATGGCTTTTTATTTTTTAAAAAATCACTTCATTGAATCAACATTTTAATTTGTTGATATTCTTTTTTGAATTTACTTCGTTTTATTTCTGCTCTGCATCTAATTCCTTATTTGGGATAAGATATAGAGCATGAGTCAGCAAACTTTTTTTTTTTTGAAACAGGGTCTCACTCTGTCACCCAGCCTGGAGTACAGTGGCATGATCTCAGCTCATTGCAGCCTTGACCTCCAAGCCTCAAGCAGTCCTCTCACCTTGCCTGGCTAATTTTTATATTTTTTGTAGAGATGGGTTTCACCATGTTACTCAGACTGTTTTTGAATTCCTGAGCTCAAGCAATCCACCAGTCTTGGCTTCCCAAAGTGCTGGGATTACAAGTGTGAGCCACCACACCTGGCCTAAACTGTTTTAAAAGAGTTGTCACAACTACGACAGGTGCTTGTGTTTGTGTGGTAAAGTGCAGCCATAGACAATATGCTAACAAGTGGGATGACTGTGTTCTTTAAAACCTTACTATGGACACTGATATTTGAATTTCATATTGATTTTACTAATCACAAAGTAGTCTTGATTTTTTTACCTTATAATATTTAACAGGGTAGTCACTGCTGCCCGTCCTTGTATAGAGTAACTTTCCTTGAGGAAGTTCAACCCTTCTAGTTACCCAGCTATCCAGGTAGTTGAAAGTTTTAAGTTAAAGAGCAGATGTTTCTCTGACTTTTCATAGATCAAGAAAAGTCAAGGACCAAAATTGTTAGCTCTGTACATATGCAAACATTTTAGCCATTTTTTTTCAAAATTGTAATTGTGGTTAAAAAACACACGACATAAAATGTACCATCTTAGCCTTTTCTTTTCCTTTCCTGTCCTGTCTTGTCCTGTCCTTTTTTGAGACAGCGTCTCACTCTGTCACCCAGGCTGGAGTGCAGTGGTGCAACCTCCGCCTCCCAGGTTCACTTGCCTCAGCCTCTGGAGGCTGCCACCCTGCCTGGCTACCTCTTAGCCATTTCTAAGTCGGTAGTGTTAAGTGTATTCCTGTTGTTGTGCAGCTAATCTCCAGAATGTTTTCGTTTTGTCAAACTGTAACTTTACACCCATTAAACAACTTTCTAATTCCCCTCTGCCCCTAGGCCCCAGCAACCACTATTCTACTTTCTGTCTCTGTAAGTTTCACTACTCTAGATACCTCACAGAACTGGAATCATATAGTATTTGTCATTTTGTGTCTGACTTATTTCCCTCAACATAACGTCTTCAAGGTTCACCCATATTGTGTCATGTTTCAGTGTTTCCTTCCTTTTTAAGGCTGAATAATATTCCATAGTACGTGTGTACCACATTTTGTTTATCCATTCATCTTTTGATTGGACATGGGTTGCTTCCACTTCTTGGGTATCGTGAGTAGTGCTGCTATGAACATGGGTGTGCAGCAATGTCTTTGAGATCCTGCTTTCTATTTTCTATCTAGCTGTACCATTTTACATTCCTACTGACAGTACACAAAGGTTCCCATTTTTCCACAATCCTTGACAACACTTTTTTTCAGTGTTTTTGATGGTAGCCATTCTAATAGGTGTGAGGTGATATCTTATTGTATTTTTTTATTTACATTTTGCTAATAATTAGTGGTGTTGAGCATCTTTTTCTTTTTTTCTTGTCGCCCACGTTGGAGTGCAGTGGTGCGACCTCAGCTCACTGCAGCCTCTGCCTCCCGGGTTCAAGCGATTCTCCTGCCCCAACCTCTGGAGTAGCTGGGATTACAGGTGCCCACCACCACTCCCGGCTAATTTTTTACATTTTTAGTAGAGATGGGGTTTTACCATGTTGGCCAGGATGGTCTCGAACTCCTGACCTCAGGTGATCCACCCTCCTCGGCCTCCCAAAGTGCTGGGATTATAGGCATGAACCACCGTGCCTGGCCATCTTTTTCTTTTTTAAGAGATAGGATCTTGTTACATTGCCCAGGCTGGCCCCAAACTCCTGAGCTCAAATGATCCTCCCACCTCAGCCTCCAGACACTATGCCTAGCTCAATTAATATTTTTAATTGGCAAATCATAATTGTATACATTTATGGGGTACAGTGTCATGTTTTGATATATATATATATATATATATATACACACACACACACACAAACACACACATAATGTGGAATGATTAAACAAAGCTAATTAACATATCGGTCACCTCCTTTAATTTTTCCAGCAAGACATTTGAAATTTATTCTTTTAGCTATTTTGAAATACATGTCATATATCATTATTAACTATAGTCACCCTGCTGTGCGATGGATCTCAAAAACTTATTTTTTCTGTCTAACTCAAACTTTGTGTCCTTTGACCAACATTTCCTCATTTCTCCCAGCCCCTGGTAACCACTATTCTTTCTGCTTTTGTGTGTTCAAATTTTTTAGATTCCACATGTAAGTGAGATTATGTGGTATTTGTCTTTCTGTGCCTGGCTTATTTTACTTTGTCCTCTAAGTTCATCCATGTTGTTTCAAATGACAGGATTTCCTTCTTTTTTAAGGCTGAATAGGTCCGGCTCAGTGGCACATGCCTGTAATCCTAGCACTTTGGGAGGCTTAGGTGGAAGGATTGCTTGAGCTCCACCTCAAGCACCCCTTGAGGTGTGAGCTGTGATGGCACTACTGCTCGCCAGCTTGGGCGACAGAGCAAGACCCTGTCTCAAAAAAAAAAAAAAAAAAAAAAAGGCCAAATAGTATTACATTGTATATATACCACATTTTTTTTTTTTTCCTATTCATCTGTTGATGGACATTTAGGTTGATTCTGTATCTTGGCTATTGTGAATAGTGCTGCAGTGAACATGGGAGTGCAGATATCTCCTTAACATAATGATTTCAGTTTCTTTGGATATATAGAAATGGGATTGCTGGATGTGAGCATCTTTTCATTTCTTGGCCATTTATATATCATCTCTGGAGAAATGTCTGTTCAGATTCTTTGCCCAATCGTTAGTCAAGTTGTTAGCCAACTATATTTTAATAATACTTTCTTTTCTCTCTTGCAGTGTGTCACAAGTACAATTAAATAAGAAATTAACATAATTTAATCCTTACTTACAAAGGTAATATATTGCAAGAATGAGGAGAACAGTAAGGGGAATTTCTGATTTGCTAAATGCCAGTCTAATAGAGAAGCTGACCATTCCATAATTGTTTTTAAAGTACATGAACAGCAATCTGAGAGGATGAAATATATATATAATGTGACTAAAAAAGATATGGGATTGATTTTTATGTGTCATATAGAATTAATCATACCTTGCCTATATATTATAATCAAATTGTCTGTTAAGCAGATAAATTTAGAGAACTGTTATGCTGCATGGCATTTAGGTTTACATGCTGAGGAAGAAAAAAACTTGAAATGATTGTGGCTGGGCACATAACAATGAATTTTATGGATTAAAAAAAACAGCCAGGTATGGTGGCACATCTCTGTAGTCCTCAGCTACTTGGGAGAAGGTGGGAGGATTGCTTGAGCCGGAGAGTGAGGCTGCAGTTAGCTGCGATCATGCCACTGCACTCCAGCCTGGGCAACACCCTGACACCATCACAATGTATATGAAACATAAATAAATGTTATGTTTAGACTTGGGTCCCATCCCCCAGATACCTCATTATGTACACTCAAATATTAAAAAAAAAAAAAAATCAGAAGTCTGAAACATGTTGCTCCTGGGCATTTTGGATAAGGGATACTCAACCTGTATTCATCATTGTTCATAGTTAGACACTATGAACTATCAGTGTCTAAAGCCAGAAAGAAACCATTCCCTTTTCTTTTTTTAAAAAAGCTTATTTTATATTATTTTAGACAGGGTCTCACTCTGTCTCCCAGGCTGAAGTGCCTTGGTAGAGTTTCAGCTCACTGCAACCTCTGCCTCCTGGATTCAGGTGGTTCTCGTGCCTCAGCCTTGCGAATAGCTGGGATTACAGGCACCTGCCACCAAGCCCGGCTAATATTTTTGTATTTTTAGTAGAGACAGGGTTTCCCCATGTTGGCCAGGCTGGTCTGGAACTCCTGACCTCAAGTGATCCACCCTCCTCAGCCTTCCAAAGTGCTGGGATTACAGACATGAGCCTGCGCCTGAATTCAGTCTGTCACCAAATCTTGTTGTTTTTTCTCTCTTAGATACTTTTCTTATCTGTCACTGTTCTAGTTAGGCTCCTATTTTCTCTTAACCTGGATGGCTGCCTAACATGTCCCCATGTTTCCCCTCTGGAATCTACTGTTAGGCAAAAAGGCAGAAGCTATAGTACTTGACAGGTAACAATGTTTAATTTTCAACTTGACTAAAGTAGCTCAGCTTGTGTCCCTTTTATTTTTATTATTATATAGTTTTACATATTGAGCTCCAAGAAGTTATAGTTCCTTGGTTTTTAAATAAGATCTGTAAGAGGAGTTTAATCCATATTTAGTGTTGTGTTAATCTTCAAGCCAGTAAGTTAGACATTTATTCTCATTTTACAAATAAAGAAATCGTTGCTGAGAGTTAACTGTGTGGTGGAGTTGAGATTTAGATTTAGTGTTTTGTTATGTTTTTTGAGACAGTGTCTCACTTTGTTCCCTAGGCTGGAATGCAGTGGCGTGTTCATAGCTCACTGCAGCCTTGATCTCTGGGGTCAAGGGATTCTCCCACCTCAATCTCTTGAGTAGTTGGGATCACCCCACCCAGCTAATTTTTTGATGTTTTGTTGAGATGAGGTCTTACTATGTGGCCCAAGCTGATCTTGAACTCGGAAGCCATAGCACCTGGCTAACAGCCATCAGTATTAAACACAAAAGTGTAAGTGTCCCTTTTAGGCTTTTAATTATCTTAGAAAACAGCTATTTGTAAAGAAACTTAAAAAACTTTTACTAAAATACCACTACGCTGTATTATTAGAGTACTAACATTAATATGCAGTGAACTTATACAAATACGTAAGTTTATAATTTATCTGAAACTCGTGTTGGGGGGGGTAAGTAACTTTATGAGTTTCTGGATATATGACTACTGTTGATATGGTTTAGCTGTGTCGCCATCCAAATCTCATCTTGAATTGTAGTTCCCATAATCTCCATGTGTCCTGGAAGGGACTCGGTGGGAAGTGACTGGATCATGGGGGCGCTTTCCCACATGCTGGGTCTCCTCCCGATAGTGAGTTCTCACAAGATGTAATGGTTTTGTAAGTGTTTGGCATTTCTCCTGCTTGCACTCATTCTTCTGCTGCTCTGTGAAGAGGTGCCTTTGGCCATGATTGTAAGTTTCCTGAGGCTTCCTCAGCCATGAAGAACTGTGAGTCAATTAAACCTCTTTTCTTTATAATTACCCAGTCTCAGGTATTTCTTCATAGCAGTGTGAGAACGGACGAATACAATGGTAAAGAAAAACAAACCCAAACTGAGAATTGGATGGATGGAGATTTTATGTAAGATCTTTCATTTAGCAGTACGTCAGCTAGTGATAAATATATCATGTGATGAACTTTCAGGATTTTGTACACATTTTCATAATTGTAAATGTAAAAGTGTCTTTGAATGCCAGGGGCTACCACTGTATAAAATGTAATCTCAATTGTTGGAAAAAAAAAAAGTATGTGGAAAAAAAGACTGGAAGAAAATAAGCCATTGTTGACATTGGTTATCTTTGGGTGGTAGGACTATGAGTGGGATTTTTTTGGCTTTAATTTTTTGCATTTTTCCATTTTTCTTTACCATGCGTTCATGATTACGGGTAAAAAGGGAAAGAAGTGAAATTGCTTCTTTCCTGACAGTTTTTTAGGAAAATATCCTTTTGTTCATAAGGCAAATAAATTGTCTTGGGGAAGAAATATGAAGAAATATGAAGTCAGAAATATAATAATTGAAAGAAGTCTTGGTATAAGTCAGTATTTTTAAGTGACTGTTTGCTGGAAAACTATGGTGTTAATCTGAGGCCAACCAGGCATATGACTATAGAACTTTGCATCTGCCACTCTGTTTTGGCAGCTTTTAGAGTTATACAAAAAAGGTACGAGAATGATGTGACCCACAATTTATTTGAATCACTAAATACTGTCCAAAAATGGCAGTTACAGTAATTTGTGAGGACACTAGGGGATCTGATTATATCATAGGCCATTTTGGTCATTGAGTATTAGGTTGAACCATATGAACCTATTTTATAGATTAAAAATGGTTGAGTGTCTGTAACTTCCTGTGATTTAACCTGTTAAAAATAGTACTTTTTCATCCTTCATTCAAATTTGATTTACATAGCTTGTATTATATACATATTTCTGTATCTATCTATATATCTCTGTATCTCTCTCTATATATAGATATATAGATCTCTGCATCTATCTATATATATAGATACAAAGATATATAGGTATCTATCTAAGTTTACAGGTTGGTGTGTCCGTTAAGGTTGCAGATAAAAGAAATTATTATTAGAATCTTAAAATTTTGATTTTGGGGTGATTTGGTCTTTGGAAATATGTCTTTCTAGAGGACCATTATGACCTTAATGTGGATTATGTGCTAATTTATATATCTGGATCCCAAAGTTGGCATTCCCTGGAGTCTTGATAGCACGTTAGAGTTGGAAGTGATGGTTAAAGATTGTTTTAGTTTTCATCAAGCAGGATAACTCAACATGTCTACGTGGACATGTAGAGCAGGTAGGAGCCCTATCCTACGTAGGCTAGCCTGTTTTATTGGAAATCTGGTGGATAAAATTTATTTATTTTTGTTCCTTATTTGAAGGTTTAGGCTAGGTGAGTAGAAAGTGAGTAGATTGGAATGCTAATATGTTCCTTCTGTTGCTTTCTCTTCTCACGTGATTTACTTTGCATGTATTTTTGGGCAAGTTGCTTATTTTTCTGGGACTTAGTAAGTAAACATCATTTAGGCTAATATGGTCCAGGAACCTGCCAAAACCTTACATGTATTATCTCATTTAACTCACCTTATGAATTAACGCTGTGTCCTGCCTGTGAACAACCCTGTGATGGACATAGTCATTACCAAGATTTTTTTTTTCCCCGAGATAGAGTTGCTCTGTTGCCCAGGCTAGAGTGCAGTGGTGCGATCTTGGCTTACTGCAGCCTCCGCCTCCTGGGTTCAAGCAATTCTCCTGCTTCAGCCTCCTGAGTAGCTGAGACTACAGGCACATGCCACCACGCCCAGCTAATTTTTGTATTTCTAGTAGAGAGGGGGTTTCACCATGTTGGCCAGGTTGGTCTTGAACCCCTGACCTTGTGATCTGCCCGCCTCAGCCTCCCAAAGTGCTGGGATTATAGGCATGATCCACTGTACCCAGCCGTTATTACCAAGATTTTATAATAATCGGGTCACTACGTGGCAAAGCTGGGATTTGAACTCAGGCAGTCTGGCCACAGAGCCCATGTTCTTAACCTTACAGCTGGCTGTATTGTTAAAATAAATGTCCACAGAAATCAATTTTAGGAATCTTACGAGGATATGGTAAAGATGATGTTGATGAAATAATAGGTTGAAATCACTGTATGAATATTTAGAATATTTAGAATTTTACCCATGTTATGTTATGTTATGTTATGTTATGTTATGTTATGTTATGTTATGTTATGTTATTTGGTAACCTATCTATATCCCAGGCTGGAGTGCGGTGGCAGCATTTCACAGCTTACTACCACAGCCTCTACTTCCTGGGCTCAAGTGATCTTCCCACCTCAGCCTGGGACTATAGGTGCGGACTACCATGCCTGGATAATTTTTTAAATTTTTTTGTAGAGATGGGGTCTCTTCAGGTTGCCCAGGCTGGTCTCGAACTCCTGGGCACAAAGGACCTGCCTGCCTTGGCCTTCAAAGTGCTGGGATTACAGATGTGAGACACCACTCCTGGCCCCTTGTTGATTTTCATTCATTGTTTTCAGTTGTGCTTTAATAGGTAGATCGTATTCAACTTGGACTTCTTACAAAAAGTACTTGCAGCCTCCTTTTTGGTCAGGGATCTACTTACCTGCTGTAAAGGGACTTTAAGAAAGAAAAACTGTTCTGTGGCCCTTCTTTCACCCTGTATTATTGGGATAGAAGAATAGGCCAAGAAGGAGTACTGTGGAGCAGTAAATCATCACTGTCCTTTTTAAGGTTCATAACAATTGGTTACCTCTCAGGAGTGGGATTTGGAGACAAGGAGGTATTGGGACTTTTTACTTTTATATTTTTGTATTTATTTCAAGAAGCACCTATTACTTAGTAATGAGGGAAAGGGATGAAACCAAAAAAGAGTCTTGAGTACTTAGGTTAGAGACAAGATACCAGTCTACTTTCTGGTAGTGAGGAGAGGGTAATTACCAGCTCAAGTTTTACCAGATTCCTGTTTTGGAGTTTTCTTAGAGAACATTCCTTCTTACTGCAGGATCAAGTACATGCTCTGTTTTTCTCTGTGTCTCTGACACGGACACGTGCACACACACATACACACACACACACACATACTCTTCCTCTGGACCCTTCTTTTGGGACAGAGATGCTTAGTTGAGTGGATATAAACTATAACAAAAGGCAGTATAACTTAACCTTTCAGTGTCTCAATTTCTTTATTTTTAAAATCAGGACTATATGTTAATACAGAAATGCAGTCTAGTATAAAATACATCTATATGTGAGTATGTGTATATACATTTGTATGTATGTGTATATATATATACATGTACATGTATATACACAATGTGAGAGATTGATTTTAAAAATAGCAGATTGTCACAAGTTTGAGGCTAGAGGAAGAGGAACTTGGTTAGTTGTGTTACTACTATATTAGCATAAAGAAATTAGGCACGGAAGTATATGTAATCCTATTATACTTAGCAGGAACTTCTAACCCCAGGAAGAAAGCTAGAAGGGGGCTTATTACATTATATATGCTAATATTTATTGAGCACTTATATTTTAGCATACATATATGTTCACATTTATTGAATGCTTTCTAAGTGACAGATTTAGTTCAAAACTATTCATAGAAACTTATTTTACTTTAACAACTCTATAAGGTATGTACTTTTATTATCTCCATTTTCTATATAAGGAAGCTAAAATAGAGAGAGATTAAAGAACTTGACCAAACTTTACACAACTTATCGACCTACGTATGTTTTTGATGAAAGAAAAATTAGTTGTCAGATTTTTTTATTAGTAAGAATAAAATTGAAATTTAAATTATTTTCATTTTTTAAGGTCATGGCAGTAGAGAGAAGCAGAAACCCTATGCTTTAGTAACTCTGATGCAAGCCATATCTCCTTATATGAATTATTTGGTCTCAGAGTATTTGAATTCTTTGCTGTAAGGGTTGCAACAAAAGTGTTTAAAAAGACCAATTATATTAAAAAGATTAGGTGAAGCATTACTCTGACTTGGAATGATTCTAGATTAGACCTGTCTTCTCTACCACAGGGTTATATAATTGAACATGTATACCTAGATTCAGGGACCTGACTTTCTATACTTACTGTTGTCAGACATTTGGGTGAAATCTTCGGAAAGTGTGTGTCTGTGTTTATGTGTGTATGTGCAGTACATATATATCTATATATGTAGATAGATGGATAGATAATATGACTCAGAAACAGATAAATAGTTTAGTGAAACTATTTAGTGAATAAAGTACAAAACAGACCGATGTTTATGGAATGTGATAACCAGAGAGGTATTTTAAATTAGTGGGAAAAGTTTGAATTGGTGAGAAATTGGGACATTTTCCTTTGGAAAAAAATTAGATATATATCTATATATAATTCTAAATGGATTAATGTTCTAAATGTTAATATTTGAAATCATTAGAAAAAAATGTAGGAAATGGGTTTATTGAATTCATGTGAGGGAAGGGTTAGAAAAAGAAATTGGGCTGGTTTTGTGATAGCTCATTTAACTAACATGTTCATTTAACTGCCAAAAAATTAGAATATTTGGTTTTAAAGTAGGGAATCAAACTGTGGAATAAATAATGCAACATAGTATAGCCAACAAAAGTTATAGCTAAATATGGTACAAAATATTGTCAATGAAAATAGGTATGTTCTATTTATTAACCATGTTAAAATGGATGTTTCAAGACAAGATTCAGAAGTAATTCCAGTGTTATACAATATAGACTTCTTGAATTTTTTCTTTCTTTTTTTTTTTTTTTTGAGACGGGAGTCTCACTCTGTTGGCCAGGCTGGAGTGCAGTGACATGATCTCAGCTCACTGCAACCTCCGCCTCCCGGGTTCAAGTGATTCTCGTGCCTCAGCCTCCTGAGTCGCTGGGATCACAGGTGTGCACCACCACGCCTGGCTAATTTTTGTATTTTTTAGTAGAATTGGGGTTTCACCATGTTTACCAGGCTGGTCTTGATCTCCTGACCTCAGGTGATCCACTCACCTCAGCCTCCCAAAGTGCTGGGATTACAGGCGTGAGCCACCGTGCCCAGCCCAGACTTTTGAATTCTTTTGCTTTCGATACTTTTGAGTGCATTAAAAAAAACTAATGAAAAGGAATTATTTAAGTGGAATATTTTATCTTGGAGAAATAATTTCGTTGTCATAGTGTTTATTTTTAATAAAAGGAACCTCTGCCTTATCTAGTATAATATGTAAAGTATTAATAGAAGAAAAGCTTTAACTGTTCTCTATAAATCAGCTTATCAAGTGTAATATGAAAAGTAGCAGTTAAAATCTCGAGTGAATTAAAATATTTTTAGACTTCAGGAAGTTTTAAATTTAAAACTAAGGTCATGGCTCAGCAGCAATTGAATCTACTATTAGAAAGCTCTTAGTGAAAAAACTCTTTTTCACCTTTTTGGTAACTGGTATTAACCTTTTAAAAACCTGCATTCTAGGCATTTGATTTTATTATGACTGTCGTCAAGGAAGATTAAGACTTAAGGCAACTAAAAAATTATATAATGAAAAAATGATTCCTTGTCATAAATACAGGTGATATAACTATCATATAAAGTGATGTTGACTAACCAGAACTAGTAATATGTTCTAATATATCATCCTTGGATCCTTGGGAGCCCATACTTCTACAGTAATCAACATTTATTGAGTTTATGAGAGTGTGTGTTTAAAGACAGGGAGAGAGAGAAAACATGTTTATTAAAATGAAACATGACAAACTAATGGGTCGGATTGTGTTCTTTATGTTCCCTAAAATTTTTCTTCATCATATTGAATGTGATTGATCTCTAATTTGGGTAGTGACATTCCTTGTTATATGTTTTATGTGATGTTTTGGATTTACATTTGTAAATTTTGGGAAACAGGATAGTAAGAAGAGTAGCATAATTAAAAGACAGGTGGTTGTGCTTTGAAATGGGCTATTCTTTAAGAATGGTATGATCTTTATAGTGGCTTTTGTAATTTCTTCCTTTTCAAAATTATAAACATTTATTGTAATAAAGAATTTGATGGATTATAGTGAATTTACTTTTTTTCCAGAAAATTTCCCTCTTGAGGACAGAATTTTTTGTTAAGGGTCAAAAATGACAGTTTGAGTCCATAAAAGATTGAAATCTTTGAAGTGTGTTTTCTAGAACAGGAGTAAGCAAACTTACCTATTTTTACATGGCTAAAAACATCAAAAAAGAATAATTCTTTCAGGTGATGGGTGCACCAAAATCTCAGAAATCACCGCTAAAGAACTTATTCATGTAACCAATCACTACCTGTTCCCCCAAAACCTGTTGAAATAAAAAATAAATAATTCTTTGTGACATGTGAAATTTGAATTTCATTTTCTATTTATAAATAAAGTCTTATTGGAACACAGCTGCTTTTGCTTTATAATGGCAGAGCTGAGGAGTTTTGACAGAAACTGTATATGGCATTCTCATTACTTCAAGCTACTGTTTGGTGTACCACAAATTTCAGTGCTGCCATTATTGCTTGACGGTGTTTTGAGTGCCACATCTGTGACCAGATTGCAATTTTTTATTTTATTTGTTTATTTATTACCACTGTGTATCCATCATGTCAAAAAAAGGAAAGAAGAGAAAAATATAGACGTGCTTTTAAGGCACATTGGAGTGTGGGTTATTTTGTTATTGAATTTAATAGCAAAACATTGCTCTTATTATGAAGTGACACTAGAGCTGCAATAGAGGAATACAGTATACATGAAAGTAACTAGACTAATCATATACTACACTATGTCCAACTCTGAGGAAAGCAATAGAAAAATTACAAAACTTAAAAATGGAATATCTCATCACAGCATAATTTCTTCATAAAAATGAAAATGAGGCTGCCACCAAAATAAGTTTCCAAGTGGCTTATTTGTTTGCCAAGCAAGGAAAGCCATTTACTGATGTTGAGTTAATTAAATTGTATTTTATTGAAGCAGTCAAAAAAATTATGTCCAGAGAAAATAAACTTGTTTTAGGCTATTAGCTTTTTGGCAAGCACAGTTGATTTAAGAGTTGAGGACATTTGAAGCAACATCACTAGTCAATTAAAAAACAAGGCAAATGATTTGGAGTGGTTTTTCTCGGCTCTTGATGAGCCGGCAGATGTTATTGATACAATTCAGTTGTTCTTTATTCAAGGAGTCAATTCCAAGTTTGAAGTGGCAGAAAAGTTGGCCTCTGAATAGCCTGTGCAGAACAACTACAGGCAAGAATATTTTCAAAGCTGAGAAAACACTAAGTACAATCTGAAGTGGAATCTGTAAGGATGTGCTGCAAGCGGTGGTGATAGAATACATACGGAGCAGCAAAAGGCTTAGTTGGAGTAATTTACAAAGCTTGTAAAACTGAGGAGTTCATAGTTTATGGTTATTCATTGTTATTCATTGGCAGATACTTTGCAGAAAATATTTCCATCTATCCATGTGTGTTACTGAATCAGTACTGTCAACTGTGAAGTCAGTTTGCTCTTTTGGACTTAACTAGCATCAGCTGCATTAATTTTTGTTAGAAACAGGACAAATATCCTGACTGGCTTAGAAGTGGTAAAGTATATTTTCACAATTGTTTGAGCTAAAGGCTGAGATTGAAATTTTTTTAATAAAGAGAACTGCCCTCAACTGCTATTAAATACTAATTAGCTTTGGAAATTAGCTTTTTGTGAAGATTGAGTAATGTTTTTAAAATGAATTTAACCTAAGATTTCAAGGCAAAATAGTGTCTATATTTGAAAGAATGTGGTAAAGTCATTTCAGTGGCAACTGATATTCAAATCCCAAATAATTTCAGGCTGCTTTATATATTTCTCAAGCTGTCAAAGAAGTTAGATTGTCATTCCCACATAAATATGAGTGGACGTATTTTCTAGTCTCAAACTATAGTTCCCACAGCATTTTTCAGAAGTTGACACAAATGCACAGAAAGTTCCATATTTCAAAAATTTGTTTAATTTTGTAGTGGAGAAACTTTCTACCTAACCTTGAATTGGAAGTAATTAATCTGCACTGTGATGACATACTGAAAGGCAAATATCAAATGAAGAACCAATGGATAACTGCCTTCCCAGTAATGAATATGCTCAATTAAAATCATGCTTGTGGGTTAATATCAATATTTGGCAATATCTGTTTCTGTTAAAAGACATTTTCAAAGACAAATACATACAGTCTCATTACAGATCAGTGTTTTTTTGTTTGTTTGTTTTTAAGCAAAAGTGCTCTCATTCTGCGCCCAGGCTGGAGTACAGTGGCACAATCATGACTCACTGCAAGCCTGTATCTCCTGGCCCCAAGCGCTTCTCCTACCTCAGCCTCCTGAGTAGCTGCGACCATAGGTGCATACCACCACACCTTAGGTTTTATTTTTTTAATTTTTGTAGAGACAGGGTCTCCCTATGTTGCCCAGGCTGGTCTCGGACTCTTGGGCTCAAACAATCCACCTGTCTTGGCCTCCCAAAGTGTTGTGATTACAGACGTGAGCCACTGCGTTTAGCCTGCAGATCAGTATTAACAGATGAGGCCAGGCGTGGTGGCTCATGCCTGTAATCCCAGCACTTTAGGAGGCACAGGTGGGCTGATCACTTGAGATTAGGAGTTCAAAAACAGCTTGGCCAACATGGTGAAACCCTGTTTCTACTAAAAAAAAAATTACAAAAATTAGCCAGGCATGGTGGCATGTGCCTGTAATCCCGGCTACTTGGGAGGCTGAGGTGGGAGAATCTCTTGAACCTGGGCGGTGGAGGTTGTAGTGAGCCGAGATTGTGCCACTGCACTTCAGGCTGGGCAACAGAGCAAGACTCCGTCTCAAAACAAAATTTAACAGATGAGTATTTGTAGTAGATTTTGATGATAGGAAACCCCAATTAAGTGAGGTGCTATCTTCTCAAAAAGAATTTCATTCTTTTCATTAGCAAACTTTTATTAAAAAAAGAAGTGTGTGTGTGTGTGTGTGTGTGTGTGTGTATTTATTTATTTATTTTTTCATATAGGGTCTTCTCTTGTCACCCAGGCTGGAGTGAAGTGGTGTGATCTCGGCTCACTGCAACCTCTACCTCCTGGGTTCAAGTGATTCTTGTGCCTCAGCCTCCTAAGTAGCTGGGATTACAGGCATCCGCCACCACACCTGGCTAATTTTTGTGTTTTTAGTAGAGATGGGGTTTCACCATGTTGGCCAGGCTGGTCTTGAACTCCTGACCTTAAGTGATCCGCCCTCCTCAGTCTCCCAACGTGCTGGGATTATAGATGTGAGCCACTGCACCTGGCCTATTATAAAATATTATACTCATTATTGTATCTTGGATTTTGTCAATAAAAAGTTTTTGGAAATTGTTTCTGTATCCAGCCTGGGCGACAGAGTGTCTCCAAAAAAAAAAAAAAATTGTTTCTGTCTTGTTATGTAAGTATCTATATGATTTTGCCTGTTGGCCAGCAAAGACTAAAATATTTGTGACTGGGCCCTTTACAGAAAAAGTTACAGATCTGTGTTCTACAGAAGTACTTCTGAAACATGAATGTATATAGTAATTACTGGGGATCTTGTTAAGATGCAGATTCTGGTGTGGTCGGTTTGTGGAGGAACCCATGATTTTGCATTTCTTATAAGCATCTTGGTGATACAGTTGCTGCTGGGCTCATGCACTGTAGTTTAAGTAGCAAGGCTCTACTGTTTAGGATTAACATTTGCTAAGCACCTATTATGTGCCAGGAATTACACCAGGGGCTCTTGAGTATATTGCCTCTTTAAAATATCTTATTAGGGCCGGGTGCGGTGGCTCACGCCTGTAATCCCAGCACTTTGGGAGGCTGAGGTGTGTAATTCACGAGGTCAAGAGATCGAGACCATCCTG